TGTGTGTGTGTGTGTGTATGGGTGTGCATGTGTGTTGGGCCTGTACAGAGGGTAAGAGTCCATCCTTTCTCCACCACCCAGCTGTGTTAGGCTTGCTGAAGTGGAAGGTGCTGCCCGTACAAGGCTCACCCTCTCCTATCATCTCCCTTCTTTGGAACCAAGCTGACAGAAATCTTTAGCATGGGCACTCTTGGTTGTTTTTTTTTTTTTTTTTTGATGGGCCAAGCTTACAGTTTTCAAAGTGCTATGACAGGATGGTTGCAAAAATAAAAAGCTAGTGAAAGCTTAGTCACAATATTTCTATAGCTGGCAATCAAAAGATCATATTGCATGCAACTGGCAAAATCATCATAGGGAAATTATGCATTTTCCAGAGTACCTTATTCCCTTCTGTGTATTAAACATTACTTTAATATTCTGGTGACAATGTTTTATAATTAATCTAAATGTAAGAGAATGAACACACCAGAGATTATGTCTCAGTGCAAAGAGGTGAAAAAGGCTTCTTCGCAGTGGCAGACTGGATTACAGACTCAACTCCTTTCACTTATGAGCAACCACAGCTATCACTGAGGGCTAATATCCCGCCACATCCTCCAGTGAATGCAAACATTCTGTACACTTTGGGGAGTAAAACCCTTTCACTCATAAGGGTGTTAATGTTAACACAGAAGAAAAGTGTTTTAAAAATTGCATTAGTTCATGGACTTATATTGAACTCATGAGGGGGAATCTAGCCCCAGAGAGATAAAAACTAAAGAGCTCAGCCATAAACCAGTATGATAACATCCTTATTATAAGATGCAAATTGAGGGACCCAATTCACTAAAACACATGTTACTGGTATTTAATTTTGCTTGTGGGAATATATCAGAAGTTGGCCTATGCCTTATGCACAATGTACTTAAAACGAGGGCGAGTAACTTTAGCTATAAAAAACAGTGATAAAGCAGCACAGGGCAAGCCGGGATTGAGAGATAATTGCGAGGCTCTAATTTAAGTGTCAGCGTACACAGCTTTCTTTCCTGGCTTAGGCTGGGAGGCACAGCGCCCGTGTGCTGGAGGCGAGTTGGCTCCGGGTGGGGGAGGCTGGGGTTCCAAACCAGGGCAGGGGAATGGTGGCCCTGCGTGGCTCGTGGACCTCTCTCAGGGACCCCTCTCAGCAGGGGCCGGAAAAGCAGGCCCACACCCAGTGGTCATTGCAGGAACTTCACTTGAGCTGGTCTGCTTGTGAGCCTGTGGTTTGGAGAGGAGAAGACGCACTTCCCCATGAGAAAAAGGTCAGTTCCTCTTTCCCTGGGTGGCACAAACATCACTGAGAGGATGCACTCTGTGTGTCTCCAGGTGGTCATCCCCATGGGCTCCACAGATGAGGACACCGGCCCTCAGCTCTGCCCCCTCTCAGAAGCCTTCCTCACCTGGGGGTTCTGGGTGAAGGGAGCTCCCCGCCAGAGACTCATGTGGGATCGTGTGTGGACCGTAGAGCCACAGAGCGTCATCTGTAAGCCAGGTGAAATGCGCAACCTGCAGCCCCTCCCTCCTTGTGGATTCAAATGCTCCTATTTCTCCTATAGTTTAGATCCAGGCTTTAACTTCAGTTTCCTGTGTGACCTTTGAGAAGCCATCCCTCCAAGTGCTTCCTTTGAAGGGTGAGCCCTGGGTGCCTCTCTCTGAGGGAGGCCCTTGCTCCATCTGGGCTTGACTGTGCCACGGGGGATCAGAAGCAACATACATTCTGTCAGCAGCTGCCGGAAATGCTGGAGCAGCAGTCCTGGAGGCGGGGTGAAGCAGTCCCTGGCTTTTGGAGGAGGCGTGAGAAGAAATTCATGGGGGGCTTTAATTCTTTTCAGATTCCCAACCATTTTCTTCTAGCTGCTACTGCCTGCATTTGTGTAACTTAGTTTGCAACACAGGTGACAAGCTTTCTCTCGTTGGATGCTCATTGCAGCACT